TTCTTGCTGCCAATAATGAGATGTCGATGAACTGGGGATGAAGAAAGTTTTTATTTCTGTAACCAGTTACAGGCAGAAGGCCTGGAAATTATCACCAGACCAACTCAAAATTACAAAGTTTTTCAGAGTTTATATACCTTATAAGCTATATGTCTACATGTAAGTGTACATTCCTCTGAAGATATAAATGTTTCTTTATCAGCATTTGGAACATGCCAGGCAAATAGTAAACACTCAATATCATCTACCATCAGCCTCAGCCTGGGGCCTCACACCCATCTTCTTTTATCTAAAATTCTGAATTAGCTATGAATATTCTCATTTTACGAATGAGGAAAGAAATGTGATCTGAGCTAATGCCTTGTGTCAACAGGTATATTACACTAAGATGGAGAATGATATACTGAATCTGTGTTTGCCTTTAACGTGTGTTTAACTTCGAGAAAAAAGCCAAGGCTGGGCGGTCGCAGTCACGCTGCATCCGGCGACAGGGGGCGGTGTGTCCTGCGAAAAGTCAAAACGCCGGAAGCTGCCCTTAGTGTTTTTCAGCCTCTTGGTCTTAGGGAAAGTGAGGCCGTGTTTTACATCCAACATATTATTATTCTGATAATATGTGACTTGGCGCCACGCGCACTCTGCACTTAAACACGCACTTAAGGGATAAACACATACGACTGAAAAAGAGTTTCGCCCTTGATAGGCAGTGTATGGGGTGCGCAGCTGCAATCTGCAAACCCTTGCAGGGCGCGGGGTTTCGTACACCCGCTCAAGGACGCAAAGAACCTCCATTCTCTGCCATACAAAGCACTCCTGGCCCAGAGAGCAGGAAAGAGCATCAGCTAGGCCCAGCTAGGCGGCGCCCTCGGCCGGACTCTGAAGGTCAGGGCCGCTGGGCGTCCACGCCGCCTGGGTCCCAGTCCCCGTCCCATCCCCCGGCGGCCTAGGCAGCGTTTCCAGCCCCGAGAACTTTGTTCTTTTTGTCCCGCCCCCTGCGCCCAACCGCCTGCGCCGCCTTCCGGCCCGAGTTCTGGAGACTCAACATGAAGCTACCGGCCAGGGTTTTCTTTACTCTGGGGTCCCGGCTGCCCTGTGGCCTCGCTCCTCGGAGGGTAAGGCGGCCGGGGGCGCGGGGAGCGAGGACAGGGCGTCTCGACGCGCAAAGAGAGAGGACAGGGCGTCACGGGGGCTCGGGGAGCGAGGACAAGGCATCCTGGGGCGCAAAGAGAGAGGACAGGGCGTCCCGGGGGTTCGGGGAGCGAGGACAGGGCATCCCGAGGCGCAGAGAGAGAGAGGACAGGGCGTCCCGGGGCCTCGGGGAGCGAGGACAGGGTGTCCCGGGGCTCAAAGAGAGAGGACAGGGCGTTCTGGAGCGCTAAGAGAGCACAGAGCAACCCGGGGAGCGAGAGAGAGGACAGGACGTCTCGGGGCGCAAGAGAAAGGGCAGGAAGTCTTGGGGCACAAAGAGAGGACCCGGCGTCCCTGGGGCTCAGGGAGCTAGGACAGGGCGTTTTGGGGCGCAGAGAGAGAGGACCACCAGGTCCCGGAGCGAAGGGCAACGCCGGGAGTGAGCACCGGGGCCCGGGTCGTATTCCACTGTCAGATGAAGCCCTGATGTGTGTAGGGGAATAGGGAAGAGACGTGATTTTCGAAGTTTTCACAGTTCTGCAAGTTTCCAACTTGTGTGTAAATAGGTAGAAAGAGGTAGGGAAGGATACGGCGCCCGTCCACCCCTTAAGGAGTGAGAGGGGATCAGGCCGAGCGAGCACTGACCTTTGACGTCCTTTGTTGTGAGGAAAGTCCATCTATGTGTTAGTTATGGAATTAAACACTAATACAAACAAATTATCATAAAAATGAAACAAAAACAAAACCCCAGCTGTTTATAGACTCCCCTTCCCAGATGTATAGCTGGGAGAGGTCCGTCTCACACTGGCTTCCCCCTCTCTCTGGCCCACACTCCTGTCACCATCTCCATTGCACCCATAGTGGAAATAGCTAGGAAGTGAAAACAGCTAGGAAGAAGAAAGAGAAACAAAAACAAAAAGAAGCAATAATATCCAAGACAAGCCCTCCCCACATCTAAATTACAAAATTGTTATAAGTAAACTAAAAAGCACATTTTCTTTAGCCAGGTAGAAAAATTAATATGTCAACTGTGAAAAAACTTCTTTTGATTTGATAGAATAGACAGCCATGGTGTTGTTTTTCAAAAAATATGGGCAGCAGTAGTTCCAAATAGGAATACAAAGAATTAGTATGGTGGTTCCCTCAAGTAAGGTATCTTTCTTTTAAAAAGTGAGATTTGTTCAGGGTTAGGGTTTTGCTGATTTTTTTTCTCTCCCTGTGAAAACTGGGTTATAGATCATTATAAAGGAAGCCCATATTTTCTGATACTTTTCAGAGACATTTCTCATTTGAAATCTACAACAGCTCTGTGATGTCTTCAGAGATTTCATTTTTTAACACACATCATTAGGATTGTAGCAATAAGGTCATACAGACCTTATCCAAGCTCTTCTGACACCATTAGACAATACAGTTTGAGAAGGAGAAAATGAACTCATTTAAAAATTAATTGTAATCTGACAATTTTGAAATTCCTTTGCTGAAGAAAAATATGGAAGTTTTGAGGTTCAGGGTTGGGAGGCAAGAGAGGTACCTGTTAGTGTGGTTTGTCCCCTTCCTAGCACATGTAGCCTCAAGTTTGAATTCCTGGGAGAAGAAAAGTCTTTACATCTGTGATGTGGGAGGTTGTTCCAGGGAACATCATGTTTTTGTGGGCAAATACAAGTTGTTATAATTAAAACCCCTAATTTGAATATTTTTGTTACCAAGAACCAAGGCAAATGTTTAATTTGTTATAAAACCTGTTTGTGAAGTGCTGTGTTAAATTGTGCTGCTGGCTAATAGGCCTCATTTCAATTTAATAAATATTTATTGAGGACTGGCTTTATGTCTGGCCCTGTGCTATGCCCTGGGACTCAAAATTTAAAAAATACGAGCCCTGCTCTCAACTGTTCTCAAGTTGCTCTCAGTTCTATTGAGGAAAACATTCAGTCATTCAGTTGTTTATGAGGAAACACTAATTAATTAAGTACCTATTAAGTATTGGGCATTCTTTGGCAATTTGTGGTTGAAAGACATTCCTGCCTTCAATGTACTATAGTCTCATATATGTATTTTAAGCCACAAATAATAACCAATGAGTAGGCCTTGAAATCAATTTAGTGGAGCAAAACAGCACTTTGGGAGGCTGAGGCGGGTGGATCATTAGATCAAGAGATCAAGACTATCCTGGCCAACATGGTGAAACCCTGTCTCTAGTAAAAATACAAAAATTACTGGGTGTGGTTTCACACGCCTGTAGTCCCAGCTACTTGGGAGGCTGAGGCAGGAGAATCGCTTTAACCTGGGAGGCAGAGGTTGCAGTGAGCTGAGGTCGCGCCACTGTAGTCCAACCTGGCGATAGAGTGAGTGAGACTCCATCTCAAAAACAAAAAAATGGAATAGAATAGGATATATCTAAATTCATCTCATGTAGTAAGGTTGTTCATTTTGTGAAACTTTAAAAAAAAAATTTACCATTCTTCCTTTTTTGATTCATTCTTTGATTACTATCATGCACACTGCCATGTTTCTTTTCCTTTTGTTTTTATCAAGAGTAATAACTATCCAACCTGATCAACATGGTGAAACCCTGTCTCTACTGAAAATATAAAAATTAGCCGGGCGTGGTGGCGCGTGCCTGTAATCCCAGCTACTCAGGAGGCTGAGGCAGGAGCTACTCAGGAGGCTGAGGCAGGAGAATCACTTGAACCTAGGAGGCAGAGGTTGCAGTGAGCCAAGATCACGCCATTGCACTCCAGCCTGGGCAACAAAGTGAGATTCTATCTCAAAAAGAAAAAAAAAAAAAAGAATAGTAACTATCAAGAGTAAAATCACTATTTTTAGAAAAATGATTCCTGGCCAATATTCAGCAATACAGTTAACAAAGTAAGATATGACCTCAAACTGGCCACCTAGAATTAACTTGGGTTAGCATTTGGTGTATATCATTCCAGGCATCTGTTCTGGTAAAAGGATGGATAGGCATAATTTTACTTGGATGTCACATTTTCCCTTAGTCAACATTGTTTCATTGTTTTCTCACGATGAATATTGTCTTGGAGCAGTATAAAACCAACTAGATGTGTTTTCTTTATTTTTTTTAAATCTGGAAGCCTAAGTATTTCTTTATTCAGTGTAAAATTCTGGAATATAAGCTCTATGCAGGCAAAGATTTTCAACTGTTTTGTCCACTGTTTATACCTAGAACAGTGCTTAGCATAGAGTAAACATGTAACAAATATCTGTTACATGAATGAACGTGTGTACTGTGTTGCTATGAACATGTGTATGTTGCTATATAAATCACATTTCTTGCTATGGTTCACAGTCAGAAAAATCTGAAAAATGATAGTCTAGTGAGTCACCAGCAGACATCAATAGACTGTGAAGATGCAGATGTGTATTATAATGCATATATGACCCAAACTGTACATACCTAGAGGAGGCAAGGAAAGCTTCATGGAGGAGGTGGCCCCAGGAGCCTGCTGTTAAATCAGGAGTTGGAATTTGTGTGGTCCCAATGGCAATATAGACCTAAGGAATAGCATGTATCAAGAAGTGAAAGAGTGGCTTATTTATAAAAATTCAAGTGGTTTGTTTGGTATTGTGGAGTTGGTGAAGTATGGGAACAGAGAGAAGCGTGTGGAGACGAGATCAGTCAGGTTGCTGGGGGACAGGGTATGGTGGGCTTTTCTTATTTATGTAGAAAATTGAGCATTTACTATTTGCTAGGCACCTTACTAGGGATATGAAGGTGAGAAGAAGAGCTGATTCCTGCTGTCAAGAAGCATAGAGTCCAATGGCATTATGGTATGATGTGCCGCATGTTAGGTTGGGTGTTCACATTATAAACATTTTCTTGTGCAATTTCCAGGTGATGAACAGCCTCCTTCTAAATCATTGACCACATTTCTTATTCTTTCCTGAGGATAAATTTCAAGATATCCTGAACCAACTGATGACAGCCTATTTAGCTACAGGAATACTCTGGAAGGAAATGGTAGCTTCTGGAGTTTTAACTGGAGTGTTAATTATGCAAATTTAAATTCATTTTCCCCTTTTAGTTTTTCAGTTATGGGACAAAAATATTATATCAAAACACTGAAGCTTTGCAATCTAAATTCTTTTCACCTCTTCAAAAAGCGATGCTACCACCTAATAGTTTTCAAGGAAAAGTGGCATTCATTACTGGGGGAGGTACTGGCCTTGGTAAAGGAATGACAACTCTTCTGTCCAGCCTAGGTGCTCAGTGCGTGATAGCCAGCCGGTAAGTCCCTTACATCAAGCCTATTGGCGACGAATATGAAGTCATACAAGGTGTTTATTTCTAGGAAGATGGATGTTTTGAAAGCTACCGCAGAACAAATTTCTTCTCAAACTGGAAATAAGGTACATTAAAAATCAGTTATTTAATTTAGATTGAAAATGTCATATTCTTTTTGTTATTTTGCAGGTTCATGCAATTCAGTGTGATGTGAGGGATCCTGATATGGTTCAAAACACTGTGTCAGAACTGATCAAAGTTGCAGGACATCCTAATGTAAGTGTAGCAATGATGAAGCCAAAGTGCAAAGTTTCTGTAACTTGCCTTGTTCATTTATTAGATTGTGATAAACAATGCAGCAGGGAATTTTATTTCTCCTACTGAAAGACTTTCTCCTAATGCTTGGAAAACCATAACTGACATAGTTCTAAATGGCACAGCCTTCGTGACACTAGAAATTGGAAAACAACTAATTAAAGCACAGAAAGGTATGTTTATTTGCTTTTCTCATATTTATTTGTGCTAATCAACTGTATCCTTTTAAAATTTCAGGAGCAGCATTTCTTTCTATTACTACTATCTATGCTGAGACTGGTTCAGGTTTTGTAGTACCAAGTGCTTCTGCCAAAGCAGGTGTGGAAGCCATGAGCAAGTAAGTACTTCCTTGTCAATCCTGTTGCTGAATCAGAATGTATGTTGTTGATTTTAATTTTTAGGTCTCTTGCAGCTGAATGGGGTAAATATGGAATGCGATTCAATGTGATTCAACCAGGGCCTATAAAAACCAAAGTAAGTTGTATTTTGCTTGTTATCACATTGTGGACACAACCTAATTGTTTTCTTAATTTCTAAGGGTGCCTTTAGCCGTCTGGACCCAACTGGAACATTTGAGAAAGAAATGATTGGCAGAATTCCCTGTGGTCGCCTGGGGACTGTAGAAGAACTCGCAAATCTTGCTGCTTTCCTTTGTAGTGATTATGCTTCTTGGATTAATGGAGCAGTAAGCGTTGTTTATTTCTCTTCACTTTTTTTAGTTTCAGAGTTTAAAAATTTGTTTTTTCCAGGTCATTAAATTTGACGGTGGAGAGGAAGTACTTATTTCAGGGGAATTCAACGACCTGAGAAAGGTAATGCTTTTGTGTGTATAATGTAATATCAGAGGACATTAAATTGACATCTTTTTTGTGTTAGGTCACCAAGGAGCAGTGGGACACCATAGAAGAACTCATCAGGAAGACAAAAGGTTCCTAAGACCACTTTGGCCTTCATCTTGGTTACAGAAAAGGGAATAGAAATGAAACAAATTATCTCTCATCTTTTGACTATTTCAAGTCTAATAAATTCTTAATTAACAAACATTCATTGAATATGTATTATGTGCCAGGCCAGTGATAGCCATTGTATATTCAAAGATAAATAAAATGAAATATAGTCCTTCAAAACATTAAAAAAAAAAAAAGGAGGCATGGGGAGAGTAGGTAAAGGCTCCTCTTTACCTATTGATAGAGGTAAAAAGTACTTAGAAGTGCAGAGAGAACAGATCTTTGTGACTTGGAAAATCAGGAGAAACTCAATGGTGGCGGTAGCATTTGAGTTACATAATATACTATACCTATATTAATAGGGCCTAAAAGAAAGAAATTAGAGGATACACACTAAATATAATAGACTTTGCCTTTCCAGTATACTTTCTTTTCACTGGACTTGTGAATTATCTTCTTTGGGTAACTCAGTATTAACTCAAACCTTTAATTTTTACTAGGACCTATTTGTAGCCAGGCATTTTATTTAGTACTGAATAAGCTATAGCCGTTGCCCTTTTTAAATTCATTATCTAGCAAGATAGTCAAACTTATAAATAATTATTTATGATACATTGTGATAAGTATTATTCCAGCAGTATTTAAGTGTAGAGGAGGAAGTAATTCATTCTGTCTCCAGAGTTTGGAGAATGTGATGCCTAAGAGATAGCATGCCATCCCAGCTGTAAAAGAAGAATAGATTTCTCTGGGTAAAAGAGGTAAAGAAAGCCTATAAAATATTTTTGTATATCATTTGATTAAATTTCATCTTTGGTTTGACTAATTTGTCATCCTGAAAATCAAATAATAATGAATCCAAAGTCTCAAGTCTACAGAGCTATACTTTTGAGCCTATATTTTTAAAATGTCCATTTTGCTTTCCCAGGAGTCAGTTACAACATGTTCACTAGACTGACTATCCCCATTGCCCAAGTTGACACAAGAGGAAACCAGCTTCCATCTTACCTCATCTGAATAAATCTGCCACAAGCCCATGGAAACCCCAATTAACATTGACAGTTAATTGTGTACATAAATTACATTTATTACATTTAATTGTGTATATATAGGGGATGTTATAGGTTTGGAATAAGTGGCCCAACATTTCCAATTATACTGACTTTCACTGGGCTTTTTTTTAGGCTGTTGCACTTTTTCTCCACATGCTTGCAATACAATACTCTCAAAATAAAACGCAGACAGGTACCTAGTCTCCATTTTACCTTTAGTACTAATCCTGTGTATTAGTCTGTTCTCATGCTGCTAATAAAGACATAACCCAAACTGGGTAATTTATAAAAGAAAGAGGTTTCATTGACTCATAGTTCAGCATGGCTAGGGAGGCCTCACAATCATGGCAGAAGGTGAGTGAGGAGCAAAGTCATGTCTTACGTGGTGGCACCCAAGAGAGCTTGTGCAGGGGAACTCCCATTTATAAAACCATCAGATCTCGTGAGACTTATTCACTATCACACTATTGTGTTGATATTGTGTTCACACACCAATAATGATGGTTTATCACTCACTCCATTTCCAAACCCACCTTCCCACCCACCTCTCACCAAACACACAAAGACACACTCTTTCCCTCCACTGATTCCACCAGTATAGCCATATTTCTCTTTCTGGTTAAATTTATACTAAATGTTTACATTTATATAACTTAATAAATATTATTTTTTTCCAGTGTTGTCTCAACCTTTTTTAAAAAAAAAATT